TTCTAGGCTGGCTGCAGATACCTTGTTCAAGAAGCGCCGGCAGGATCTTCTTTTGTACAGCTATGTTAGCTTTAATTTTGCACAGCTCTAGACATCAGAACTCATTTCTAAACACTTCTATGCAGCTCAAGAATAAAAGTAGCAGAAATGCAAGAGAGAAAAGCTAATTCCCACTTGGTGAAAGAGCACTTAAGTCTCAGTGAGCAAACAAGGAGGAGTCAGCCTTGGTCACTTCCCCCTCAAGCGGCCAGAGAGCGGAAACACAAAGCCAGGCCAGTGTCACTCCAGGGATTGCGGGAACCTAGACAACGCACCATCCTGGGCTCAGCGTCTACCCACCCCTCACCCGAGGTGCTCTCGGTTCCGTAGAATGTCCAGTCCACAGGAACGGCAACACGGACTTGTCTTTGGGACTACAACCAGCAAGAGCTCCCGCCTGCCCCATTTCACCTGCACCCTAGGGCGCCCGCCTCCTTGGCTACAGCACCACTGTTCCTAGTGCCCGCCGACTGCCCACCCTTTCACTTCTCGTAGAGACGGCGTCCCCGACAACGCCTCGGGAAAGAACCTAACCAACATGCGAGGAAGTGGCGCCAGGCTCGTTCTTCAAGAGAAGTGACAGAACTAACCCTCAGCCTGCAATCCTGACCAGGGCCGAGTCCCGAGCGCCTCGGACCGCGCCCCCGGCCCTCTCCGCCCCGCCTTCCCTCCCGGCCTCAGTCCCTCCTCTCACAGCACTCTGGTGGTCCCATCCGGGCGGCGGGCGGCACGGATCAGGCTCCTGGTAGAAGGCGGCCGAGCGACATCTCCGGCGACCCTCAGCAGGAGCGCGCCGAGTACGGCGAGTCAAAGTCCCAGGAGACTGGAGTGACCAGCTGCAAATGCTCTGGGCTGCGAAACACCGGCTTCCGCTCCTGGCCAGAGCTCACCAATCAGCGCCCGGCTTTCTCCGTCATTTCCTCCTAGAAGGCAAAGGGAACCTCTGGCGGAAGAGGCTTCCGGAACGGACCCGGAAGGGGCAGGTCTTGTGGGCGGGTCCAATCGGCTGGGAGCCTCGTGGAGGCTGAGGTGAGTCCTGGAGGTGCGTGGTTGGGGCGGAGAGGAGCTGAGTTTTCTTTGTTTATATGCACAGATTGCTTCACCTGTGGTATCAGACATCACAACATGGGGCTCACCAAGCAGTACCTACGCTATGTTGCTAGTGCGGTCTTTGGCGTTATCGGCAGCCAAAAAGGTAATATTGTCTTTGTGACACTTCGTGGTGAGAAAGGACGTTATGTGGCAGTACCAGCTTGTGAACACGTTTTCATCTGGGACTTAAGGAAAGGAGAGAAGGTGAGCCTAAAATGACCAGTTTGATACTGATTTTCTACATTGTTTTTAATTTTTATGATTTCAGATTCTTATCCTTCAGGGGCTTAAACAAGAAGTTACTTGCTTATGCCCCTCCCCAGATGGGCTACACTTAGCTGTTGGGTATGAGGATGGGTCGATCCGAATCTTCAGTCTCCTGAGTGGGGAAGGAAATGTGACCTTCAATGGTCACAAAGCAGCTATCACTACCTTGAAGTATGATCAGCTAGGAGGCAGACTGGCATCTGGGTCCAAGGTGAGCCTTTGAATCAGCCCAGGCTTTGATCTTATTTTTCATCTGTATTATTTGATCCCTTTAGGACACAGATATTATTGTATGGGATGTGATCAATGAAAGTGGTCTGTACCGTCTAAAGGGGCACAAGGATGCCATCACACAAGCATTGTTTCTACGAGAAAAGAACCTGCTAGTTACTAGGTAAAGAAATAATGGTTTAATTTCCAGTTATTGCTATATATTTTTTTCCTGTTTCTTCTTTTAGTGGGAAAGATACCATGGTGAAATGGTGGGACCTTGATACTCAGCACTGCTTTAAAACAATGGTTGGCCACCGGACTGAGGTAAGTGTAGGGTCATGGGCCCAGGGAAATAATCGTATTACTCAAATCTTTTTATATTCTATAGGTATGGGGGTTGGTTCTGTTGTCAGAAGAAAAGCGACTCATCACTGGGGCCTCAGACAGTGAACTGAGGGTATGGGACATAGCTTATCTGCAAGAGGTAATTACTTCTTAAAATCATGGGCAATATGTTCAGCTTTTATTTTCTCATTTTTATAAAACAGATTGAAGACCCGGAAGAACCAGACCCCAAGAAAATCAAAGGATCTTCTCCTGGAATACAAGATACTCTTGAGGCAGAGGATGGTGCCTTTGAGACGGATGAAGCCCCTGAGGATGTAATTCATTTTCATTTCTTAAGTTTAATTGTCTAACCTTCATCTGCTCTTGCTTCTTCTGTAGCGAATCCTTTCATGCAGAAAAGCTGGTTCCATAATGCGGGAAGGAAGAGACAGAGTTGTAAACCTTGCAGTCGACAAGACAGGCAGGATTCTTGCTTGCCATGTGAGTACCATACTTAGGAGAAAATAACAAGGCCTTGACTCACATTAACCTTTTGCCTTTCTAGGGAACTGACTCTGTGCTAGAATTGTTTTGTATCCTTTCCAAAAAGGAAATTCAGAAGAAAATGGATAAGAAGATGAAGAAAGCTAGAAAGAAAGCAAAGTATGTTTTCTTAATACTTACATTAATAATGAAGAGCATGATATACTTTTCTTCTTCCCTCTAGATTACATTCTAGCAAAGGAGAGGAGGAAGATCCTGAGGTTAATGTTGAAATGAGTCTGCAAGATGAAATCCAGCGGGTGACTAATATAAAAACTTCTGCCAAAATCAAGTGAGTAAAAATAAATTATCTGAAGTTATAGAGCTAGAACATTTATGATTATTTTCTTGTACAGGTCCTTTGACTTGATTCATTCACCTCACGGAGAGTTAAAGGCTGTCTTCCTGCTGCAGAACAACCTGGTGGAATTGTATTCACTGAATCCATCCTTGCCTACTCCTCAGCCTGTCAGGACAAGCAGAATCACTATTGGGGGTCATCGCAGTGATGTGCGGACTTTGTCATTCAGCTCAGACAATATTGCTGTTCTTTCAGCTGCAGCTGATTCCATTAAAATATGGAACAGGTTCGTGAAATGATGTTTTATATAGCTGTAGTAACATGAGTTCTTTATTTTTTCTTTCTCATAGGTCTACACTGCAGTGTATTCGCACAATGACCTGTGAATATGCACTTTGCTCATTCTTTGTACCTGGTGATAGACAGGTAGTCATAGGAACAAAGGTAAATGGAGACTTTTTCTGGGATATCTGGATATTGGAGCTGTGCTCATTTTGTGTCTTCCCAGACAGGGAAGCTGCAGCTTTATGACTTGGCTTCAGGGAATCTGCTGGAGACAATAGATGCACATGATGGAGCTTTGTGGTCCATGTCCCTCTCTCCAGATCAGGTAACTAAACCAGATTTTAAAGCCCTGGAGTTAGTTTTTAATTGAAATTTCATTTGATTTTCAGCGTGGCTTTGTGACAGGTGGTGCAGATAAATCTGTCAAATTCTGGGATTTTGAGTTAGTGAAAGATGAAAATAGTACCCAAAAGAGGTGAGTAGACATTTTTTGTGTCCATTTTTTGGTTATTTTTTCTTGATGTTTTTTGTGGTGCTAGACTTTCTGTGAAGCAAACCCGAACTTTGCAACTAGATGAAGATGTTCTGTGTGTCAGTTACTCTCCCAATCAAAAGCTATTGGCTGTGTCTTTGCTGGACTGTACTGTGAAAATTTTCTACGTTGATACTTTAAAGGTACAGTGGTTATGCCTGCGGATATTTTCCCTACAGACATTAATTATGTTTTTTTGATGTTTAGTTTTTTCTGTCACTGTATGGACACAAACTGCCTGTTATATGCATGGACATCTCTCATGTAAGTAGTTTAAATAGTGTCTCAGTAATATGTCAAGGTAGTGTTTTACTTTTATTTCTCATAGGATGGAGCACTCATAGCAACTGGCTCCGCTGATAGGAATGTGAAAATCTGGGGTTTGGACTTTGGGGACTGCCACAAGTCTCTCTTTGCACATGATGACAGGTATGTATAGTCTTTTCAAATGTCTCCCTTTGGATGACATTTTAATATTTCTGTCACTTTTCAGTGTGATGTACCTACAGTTTGTACCCAAGTCTCACCTCTTCTTCACTGCCGGAAAAGATCATAAGATTAAACAGTGGGATGCAGACAAATTTGAACACATACAGACTCTGGAGGTAACCACATGCCTTCTGTGCTTGCTTGGTACGAGGTATTCTTTATTTTTTTTTTCTCCTCCAGGGTCATCACCAGGAAATATGGTGTTTGGCTGTAAGCCCCAGTGGAGACTATGTTGTATCATCGTCCCATGACAAATCTCTGAGACTTTGGGAGAGAACAAGGGAGCCTCTTATTCTTGAGGAAGAAAGGGAGATGGTAAGAACTTTAGGCTTGGTTACAAATATGCCTCTCAAATTAATGTATATCTATCTCATGGCAGGAAAGAGAAGCAGAATATGAGGAGAGTGTGGCCAAAGAAGACCAACCAGCAGTAAGTAAATTTTGGGGACCTTGAGATTATGCGTGTTATTCAAGGATTTCTTTGTTTCTGGCAGGTTCCAGGAGAGACTCAAGGTGACAGTTACTTTACTGGAAAGAAAACTATTGAAACAGTGAAAGCAGTAAGTTGATATAGAATGTGGTATCTCGTTTTTGATGACTTCTTTCCTTTCTCATCCTCTGTAGGCTGAGAGGATTATGGAGGCTATTGAGTTGTACCGAGAAGAAACTGCAAAAATGAAGGAACACAAAGCCATTTGTAAAGCTGCAGGGAAAGAGGTAATAAGAGAGTACAGTAAGTTACAGTATCATTTAATGACTTGATTTAATAATTTCTTCATAGGTTCCACTTCCCAGCAACCCCATCCTAATGGCTTATGGCAGTATCTCAGTGAGTAAAATGTCTAACGGTTTTCCTTTGTTTATCACTAATGGTATTAATCCTTCCTTTATAGCCTTCAGCTTATGTATTAGAGATTTTTAAAGGGATCAAGTCGAGGTGAGTGAGTCCTTGCGCACAATTTTTGTAATTGGCATTTTTATATTTATTTTTTCTTTTTCAGTGAGCTGGAAGAATCTCTACTTGTGCTGCCTTTCTCTTATGTCCCAGACATTCTTAAACTCTTTAACGAATTCATTCAGCTGGGCTCTGATGTTGAACTTATATGCCGGTGCCTCTTCTTCCTCCTTAGGTAACATCCTTTTCCAAAGAATACCATGTCTGTGCAACATGGCTGTGTTTTGTTTTTCTATCAGGATTCACTTTGGACAGATCACTAGCAATCAAATGCTTGTGCCAGTGATAGAAAAATTAAGGGAAACAACTATTTCAAAAGTCAGCCAAGTCCGGGTAAGTGTCTTTGTATAGAGATAAAATAATGAAATTTTTTAATATTTCTTGTATTGCACTCCAGGATGTTATCGGCTTCAATATGGCTGGTCTTGATTATCTCAAGAGGGAATGCGAGGCAAAAAGTGAAGTTATGTTTTTTGCTGATGCTACTAGCCACTTGGAAGAGAAGAAGAGGAAGAGGAAAAAGAGGGAGAAGTTGATTCTAACGTTGACTTAGAACTGAAATGTGGTATCTTTTTTTTTTTCAACTTTTTCCTTTAAAGGACTCCTAAACTAAGCACAGAAGAGTTGGCGTCATCTTAAAAATACCAAATAACAGAAGATCGCATTGCAGATGATATCAGGATGTGGTTTCCAGCTTTGCCTGAGGGAATTCCAACATGAGATTATGGGCTGGCTCCATTTCTTGGACTTAAAATGCATTATTAGTTTAAAAATCTTTCTGTGCTCTCAAAGCTTGAGCCTTGCAGCTCAAGCTTGTTGTTCCCTTTATATTCTAGCAGGGAATAAATAATTGTTTTAATTAGGTATTTGTTTCATTGGAGTTGAAATTAACATTTCAAAAGTTTTTCGTATTTTTTTATGGCAGATGATTTGTCATTTATTTATATTAGGTTTTACTGCCTATTGAGACAACCAGGTGCATAATTGATTGCCCTTTGGCCATAAAAATGCAGTGTCATGGATCTTAGAGCTAAAAAGGACTGTAAAAATTACCCAGAACAGCGTCCTCAGACTTAACCTTCTGCAAGTTATGTCTGTATATAAGAAGATTCTAATTGCTAACTGTTTATACTTTTCTGAATAAAATAGTTGTTTCTAATTAAAAAGTAGCCAAGCTAAGATGCCTGGCTGGGCTTCTGAGGAATTAATACACTCGTGTGTGTGTGTGTGTGTGTGTGTGTGTGTGTGTGTGTATGTGTATGTGTATGTACACATACATATATATAGTTGACACTTGAAAAATGCAGGTGGTAGGGGCACTGACCCACCCCTACGCCCCGCACAGTCAAAAATCTGCATATAACTTTTGATTCCCCAAAGTCTTAAGTACTAGTAGCCTGTTATTGACTGGGAGCCTGACTGATGTATTATATATATTGTATACTGTATTCTTAAAGTAAGCTAGAGAAAAGAAAATGTTACTTAGAAAATCATAAGGAAGAGAAAATATATTTACTGTGTTTATCAATACTATAAGTGTATGTCATCTGTTTATAAAATGAATTGTCTGTCTGGATTGGCAGGCAACCACAGCCGCAGACCTCAATCTGTGGTACTTATCAAGCATCAGCTTTTTCTTGTAATGTCATGACTTTTCTCTGCTTTTTGGGAGCACTGTGATATGCAGTTTACTGGGGCGATGAGTTGTTCATGCACAGGTGATTAGTGTCACAGCATTTTAAGTGCATACGCACAACACTTGAGCTCACTGCATAGCAACAGGAGGTGGCTGTGAAATTATTTCAGTAACATACTGTGTATTACAGTTCATTTTATGCAGCTATGATTTAATACTGCATCTTTACATTATTTTACATTTCTCCCAAAACTGTGAATTGCACCATGTATGATCTGTATTTGTGTGTGTTAATGTTGATAATAGATTTGCGTGTATTTTATGGCAGTAAATGATAAAATAGTCTAGTATCTACATATATTTTGTGCATTCATGATATAACTACTTTTTTCCTAATTTTTTTCATCTGAAACTTTTCTCATTGTTTCAGATCTCCAAAAATTTTTCCAATATATTTATTGAAAATATCTGGGCTGCGTGCAGTGGCTCACGCCTGTAATCCCACCACTGTGGGAGGCCGAGGCAGGCGGATCACAAGGTCAGGAGTTCCAGACCAGCCTGGCCAACATGGTGAAACCTCATCTCTACTAAAAATACAAAAAACTAGCTGGGCGTGGTGGCAGGCGCTTGTAATCCCAGCTACTCAGGAGGCTGAGACAGGAGAATCACTTGAACCCGGCAGGCGGAGATTGCAGTTAGCCAAGACAGTGCCACCAGCATTCCAGCCTGGGCAACACAGTGAGACTCCATCTCCAAAATAATAATAGTAAAAAAAAATCTGTATAACAGTGGAGCCAAGTGGTTAAAACCCATGTTCAACGGATTGTCTACTGTATATCTTCATGGTAAGGATTTGGGGAATGTTCTAGGAAAAGATATTGACAGATACCTCTGGGTCTGGGCTTTTCTTTTGGGGAAGTTTATAAATGACTAAATCATACTTCTTGTTACAGGCCTGTTTAGATGTTCTGTATCTTCTTGAGACAGTTTTGCTTTTTATCTTTTTTGTTGTTGTTAATCCCAAAGATTTAAAACTATGGTTTCTGTCTGAATTTGGTCATTGCAACCAAGTTACTGTGTTGTGGGGCCACCATTTTCTTCTAGGCTCAGATATGCAGTCCTTGTGGCTTGCCGATTTGTGTCCCAAACCACAAGTCTTAATGTTCTTGAGCATAACACAATCACTGAAGTGAGTAAGGGATGCAGTGGTGTTATTTGTTGGGCAGAATAAATAAGTGAATTTTGGCATAGAGTTTCTGAAGGCATAACTATGAAGGCAAGAGAATAGGCAGGCAGGATAATGCATTCTAGGTGCTTTCCAAGGAGTCAGTGTTGTTTAGGCAGCTATTCCTGCCACCAGGGAGAGGAGTTAATTCTTGAAAAAAAATTTAATTTTTTATGAGAACAGAAGTTGATTCAATATCCTTCTTAGAGTTGCTCATCAGAACATAAATGTCACTTTCTAGTAACATTTTTGATGGTTTCCAAACCAAAACAAGTTCCAGGAGGGCATTCGAGATGTATACATCATCAATAATTACTCTTATGTTAAAAGTTGCTGTTTTCCCGTAGCTTTGCCACCATTTATAACTCAAAAGCCTGATAGTGCTAGGGAATGTAAAGATGTTTCTGTCTGCTAAGTGTTATACTAATCGAAGAGAAGGAGAACTTTTATGATAAAGTGACATGTACAGAACCTAGCCAAGTTACAATTTTTGGTCAAAATACTTGAAACTCTTTAACTCTAAAAGTTTAAGGTCAATAGGTGCATTATAAAGTAAATTTTAAGCCAGGCAAATTTCTAGTCATTAAGTCAGTATTCATTGCCTTAGTCAGCCATTGGCTGTATATAATCCTTAATATAAAAACCATCTAATGACTAATATCTCTTGCATATTGTGAAGTAAGTTACCTATAGAAATTCTGTAGTACCATAAAGAAAAGCCTTTTGAGATTGCAGTGAGCTGAGATTGTGCCACTGCACTCCAGTCTGGGCAACAGAGCCAGACTCCATTGAAAAAAAAAAAAAAGGCTCTTGAATGATGTATTGGGAGTAAAACATTTAGGCTTATTTTTAAAAATGTATATATCCATCCACTTAGAGAAAATATGCTTAAAAATTTTGAAATTCACTGGCTGGAAGCTAGGTGCTTTGTATATTTGGTATTAAATTGTTTCTCAATGGCAAATGTCATAAATTATATCTCATTCTAAAGATATCTAGCAAATCTCCAGCAGAGATCTAGGACAGTGCCCAGGAAAGCAATGGTATCTGTTGGTAGGTACAGGACTGTATATAGGACTCTATTCACTTAGCTGTAAATGATGAGCCTGCTCAATGCAGCCTTTTCAGGCCAGATTAGTCTTCAGAAAGAGAGGGAGGTTGTGAGCAGAAGCTTAATGAAGAAACCACATTGGCTTACAGTTACTGTCTGCAATCCACCCCCATTCCTCACAATTTAAGCTCCTAAGTTTGAGATGGGGCTAAGGTTCTTAAAGGTAGTATCACCATATATTCAAGTCCTTTCTCTTTATTTCTGAGGTTTTTGGGATCCAAGCAGCCCTGGTATGTTTTTAGAACACAGTACACATTGTGTAACAGTCACTGAGCCCAACTCTTACATAGGGCCTGGCAGTGTTGCCCTTGTGTATCCCTTCCCCTTGAGTATGGGGTCGGACCTAGTGACTGGCTTCTAGTGAACAGAATACAGTAAATATAATGGGATGTGTCTTCCAAGATTAGGGTATAAAGCACTGAATTCTACCTTGCATGAGCATTACATTTTATAATATATATAAAGAAGCAACTAGTATAGTTATTTAAACAAATATTTTCTTTTTTTTTTTTTTTGAGACAGAGTCTCGCTCTGTCTCCCAGGCTGGAGTGCAGTGGCACGATCTTGGCTCACTGCAAGCTCCGCTTCCTGGGTTCACGCCATTCTCCTGCCTCAGCCTCCAGAGTAGCTGGGACTACAGGCACCCGCCACCACACTTGGCTGATTTTTTCTATTGTTTAGTAGAGACGGGGTTTCACCAAGTTAGCCAGGATGGTCTCGATCTCCTGACCTTGTGATCCACCCACCTCGGCCTCCCAAAGTGCTGGGATTACAGGTGTGAGCCACCGGGCCCGGCCTAAACAAATATTTTCATTCATTCAGGCCAGGTGGCTTATAGGTTTCTGACTATAAGAAGAGGGGAAGAAACCTGGGGTCTAATACCTCAAATTTGAATGCTTGACAATCAAATTCCCATTTATTACTTACTGTACCTAATGTGGAGAAACTTTACGAGACATGAAGACTCCAAGTGTGGAGGAATAAATTGTAGAAGTTCTCTGGACCATTGGATTTTCTTTTCCCTGGGGAAAGTCTTTTGGTCGTTTATCATAATTGCTGCTTGTTAAAACAGGTAAAATACTTGTTAAGGGCTGTGCTTTTCATGACTAAATTATTTGCATATATAAACCTAAATAACATTTTAGAATCATAGAATTTCTTCTCTGGCAACATCAGTTCAATTTTAGGTAACTGTCTATCCAATGCAAATTCTGCATGCTCAGGCTTGGGGGTTAGAGGATGGATATGCCAATGTCTAGAATGTCTTCTGTTCTCCCTAGTGTACATTTCTCTCCTAACTGTGACTGGCTTTCTATAAGGAGCCATCAGTATGGTCAAGCCCCAAACCATATCTACATCAGATTTCATGCTTTTTTTTTTTTTTTTTGGTGGGGAGAGGGACAGATCATTGTTGACACTGTAAGTAAGTAGATAAAAGATCTGATAAGATTTTTTGCCCTTTATCTGTGTCTGACAGGTTCTCTCTAATCTATAAGCAGGGAAATAGAAAATTTATTATAAATACAAATGATTTCATTGCTATGATCAGCAGCAGTGACTCAGGTATTTGCATCTAATAACCTGTGTGGAGAGGGTAAGGGCACTTGATTTAGTTACCAGAGGAAAAAACTAGTTCTTTGGCTAGTTTCCTTCTGTCACAATGGAAAAACCCTGTCATTACTCAAAGGAAGAGAAAAAGGGAGGGGAGGAAGGTGAGAGGAAGGGAGAGAGACTTTCCCAGTGAGGACTTTCCTTTCCTATTTTATATTTTGCTCCATTGTACTTACTGCCATCATTGTTTATGGTTTACTTACTTTATGTATTGTCTGTCCTCCCACTGGAATGTAAGCTACATAAAGGCAGGCGTTTCGGCATCTTTGAAAGCATAAATGAACAAATGAACTAAACTTCATTTATTGACATCAGTGCTATCTGACACAAGTTCCTTTAACTTTCTCCTTCACCTCGGAATATCTGAATCATCAGCTATCTTCAGCTTCTCCCTTGCCAAGACTAACCCTTCAGCTCTGTTTTTTATTATTCTTTTGCCCTGTTTTGGATATTGCAGTTTCAATCACTTCTACTCATTCATATTTTTAATATATATCTTCTGCTCCACTCTCTTCAGCCTACAAACATGTAGGTCTACATTAAACTGAAAATCCTTCCTATATTCTGTTGCATCCTTGAGTAACATATTCTCTTGCTCTTTCCTTTAATAAATTTTCTTGAAAGAATATCCATAACTAATGTTTCTGCTTTCTTAATACAGTCATTCTTTACCTTTTGCAATTTAGTTTTTATCCCAACCAAATTTAACACTTTAAATCTGAATTTTCTTTGACATCTCAATAGCATCCGTCAATTGTGTCCGTCTTTTCCTTGAAATTCTTCCTAAGGCTTTTGAAGTATTTCACCATTTTCTAATTGCTGCTTTTGTCTCCACTGGCTCTTCTTCCTCCTGCTCCCTAAACCGACTCCAGATTTCTGTTCCTTGCCCATACATTCAGCCATCACCTCTGTGTAAACGATGCTTAAAATTATTATATCTCCAATTCTGACTTCTCAGTTGAGATCTAATATTACATATACATGATTCATTACCTCAGCCCAAAACTTTGAAGTTGAACTCGATGTCCTCTTTCTTCCATCCATCAATGGCTTCTACCTCAGATTTTGCAGTTTCCTTCCCCCACCATGTCTTTCATTCATGTCCCTCTTTTATGTTGACTGTTCCCCCACTCCCAGTTCTTGTCCTCACACATGGCCCATTCAGGTAGACTTCTAATGGTACTTTTACACATCCAGTTGTTCCCCTTTGACATGTCCTGCACAATAACCCTGGATTCATCTTAATAAAGATATGCTGATCATGTCACCCACAGGGTCAGGAATCTGCAGTGGTTCACTGCTGCTTAAATAATAAAATTCAAGCCAAGGATTTAAGATCTTTCATAACTTGACTCCAACCTACTTTCCCACTATATTCCTAATACTCAAGCTTTTGGCAAGTTGAACTCCCTGCCAATCATCCCAAACACCTGGAGCTTTCCTGTTGCCATGGTTTTGTTCATTATTTTTACTTAAAGTTCCCGTCAATCAAGTTTTCACATTCTATAAGATCCAGCTCAAAAATCAAATAAATAGAGAACTGTAACACAAGCAGCACACAATTCATGCCACTGGAGAAAGTACAAAATAGAAATAAAATGTGAAGACTTTATTTCTGCTACAAATTATATAATACCTTTTAAGACAGAGTCCAATTATCCATTTTTATATATGATAAACTATTTTATACAGTACCTTGGAGGTAATAGGTTCTTGATATCTATCTAATATCTGTTTGGCTGAAGACACTGATAAGGAGGAATGCATGCATAATTCAGTGAATACCCAACCTTTATAATAATAAGGTATTTCCTATCCTTCCATAAAATTATAATTTTTTTGTGATAGATACTTGCTGTTTTATTATTCTGTCTGATATTCCGTAGATAGCCAATAACATTTACATTTATTCAATCTGAAGTTACTGCACATATACTATGTGTCAGGTATTTTTTTAGATTTGGCTAGGTGCTTTCAAAGATGAATGAAGATGCTCTTTGTCTTAATAAATTTAACTCTGATTTTGAAGATAGAATTAATAAAGTAGAGATGCATTTTGACTTCCATGTTTTCCTCACTCGTGTAATTTCTGCACTAT